CGGCTCTCTGCAACCTCCGCTTCCTGGGTTCAAGCGATTCTCCTGCCTCAGCCTCCCGAGTAGCTGGAACTACAGGAGGCACCACCCCGGGCCAATTTTTGTATTTTTTAGTAGAGACCGGGTTTCGCCATGTTGGCCACACTGGTCTCGAACTCCTGACCTCAGGTGATCCACCCGCCTCGGCCTCCCAAAGTGCTGGAAGTACAGGCAAAAACTGCTTTTGAAACGCGTCCTAGCGTTTCTGGACAGCACCGGCCAGGAAGTCAGGAGGCTTGGTGCTGCTCCTGCGCCTGCCCTCGCCCCAAGTCCTGGGCTTCGGGATCCCCATGGCAACCCCAGGTCCCGCTGGCTGTGAGGCTGCGGCCGGAACCCGGTCTTCCCGGCTAGGAGCCCGCGGGGGGCGACCCCCTGCAGGGCTTGGCCTGCTGCGGGAGGAGGGCTCGGGGAAGGGTGCGAGCCGAGCCCGAGGCGCACGGCGAGTCCTGTGGGAGTGGGGGACGCGGGGGCGGCCCTGGCTCCGCCGCGGCACCTGGACCTCTACTTTCCGAGGTGAGCATTTGGGGGTCGAGGGCGTAGAGCGATCGCACCCTGAATGGAGCCCAGGGCAGCCAGCGACCTGTCCCGTGGCCCGCAGTCGTTACCGTTCCGGGGCGGCCGCCTAGGCGGGTCCCGACGCGGCCCGCGGGAGCTCGGGGTGCCCTCGCCCGCCGCTGCCATCTTGCCGCCGAGGGTTCTCTTAGCGACCAGCAACGCCCGCTTCCATTGGTCTTTGTCGCAAGGGGGGGTGTGGCCACGGGCCTAGTCCCTGAGCCCGCGCAATCTCTGGAGCGAAGCTAGCCGGGCCCGGAGCCAGAGGACGCAGCTGCGCCTGTGCGCGTTTCCGCCGCTGTCGTCTCTTCCGCCGGGAGGCCCGCCCGCCAACGGCCTGCGCGTCTGCGCCGGAAGCGGAAATGGTTGGAGCCCTTGGCCCCGCCCTCGCGCCATCTTGGGGGCCCTGGAGGCGGCGCCGCGGAGGACGGAGCGGAAGTGCTCGCTGCAGCTTCCCGGAGCCGGAGCGCAGCGCCTGCGGCCGCCCGTGCCCCGCCGTCCTCCTTCCCGCGGCCGTGAGGGAGACCGCGGCTCGGCCGTAGCGGAGCTGCGAGGTGCCAGGAAGGGCTGCGTGGCGCGGGAACGGTTACTGAAAAGTATTTTGTGTTTTTCTCCCAGTTACAGAATGTCTGAAGGGGACAGTGTGGGAGAATCCGTCCATGGGAAACCTTCGGTGGTGTACAGATTTTTCACAAGACTTGGACAGGTTGGTGGGTTTTTTAGTAGATGAGTATAAATTGCTTCATGCTTTTGGACTCTTGTCTTTCTAGATTTATCAGTCCTGGCTAGACAAGTCCACACCCTACACGGCTGTGCGATGGGTCGTGACACTGGGCCTGAGCTTTGTCTACATGATTCGAGTTTACCTGCTGCAGGTAGGTGTGGGCTGAAGTGACGAGACTTGGCTTGCACCACTGACTCTCTTTCCTTCTCTTTCAGGGTTGGTACATTGTGACCTATGCCTTGGGGATCTACCATCTAAATCTTTTCATAGCTTTTCTTTCTCCCAAAGTGGATCCTTCCTTAATGGAAGACTCAGGTAGGGTAGCGGCTGTGCACTGGGCTGTGTGGGTGCCCTCCCTGATGGTTGCTCTGCCTTACAGATGACGGTCCTTCGCTACCCACCAAACAGAACGAGGAATTCCGCCCCTTCATTCGAAGGCTCCCAGAGTTTAAATTTTGGTGAGCTAATTCTTCACGGTATTTGAAGAGAAATGCGGCGCTAACCTTCTCTCCCCACTTGAAGGCATGCGGCTACCAAGGGCATCCTTGTGGCTATGGTCTGTACTTTCTTCGACGCTTTCAACGTCCCGGTGTTCTGGCCGATTCTGGTGATGTACTTCATCATGCTCTTCTGTATCACGATGAAGAGGCAAATCAAGGTAAAGCAGAGGCGCTGCCGCCACGCCGGCCGTGCAGTAACTGAGTCTGTGTTTCTCTCCCCAGCACATGATTAAGTACCGGTACATCCCGTTCACACATGGGAAGAGAAGGTACAGAGGCAAGGAGGATGCCGGCAAGGCCTTCGCCAGCTAGAAGCGGGACTGAGGCTGCCTCACGTGTTGCAAGAACAGTTTTGAGCCATTGTTAACAATGCCTTTTTTCTTCACATAAAGTAGTTGATTACGAGGGAGTCAAATTTTCTTTTTAAAAAGGAGCTTCAATGATTTGTAACTGAAATATCAGGTTCTAGAAGAAACTGGCGCTTAAACCAAATCGCATGGATTTCTTTTTCAGTGACGTTCAAGTGTTTCTCACGGATGGAATTCTAGTCAGCTGCAGGCGGGAAGCCAGGCGGGTGGAGCCCATGGGAGCAAGGGCGAGTGGCCGGTCCCCGCTGTGCCAGGTGGGCAGGCAGGAGCAAGGCCTGCGAGGGAGGAACGGGCCGCTCCCCGCCAGCCGCCTTCCCCAGCAGCCGCAGGTGGTGCCAGCCACTCCACAGAGCCCGAGGGATGATCTAGCCTGATTCCTGCGTGTCCGAAAGAACTTAACGTTTTAAAGGTGATTGTCAAGTAACTGTGTGGGGTTCTAATGCCAGTTTCCTAATTCCATCTCACTGGAGATGTTTAAAGTTGGCCTCTATCCTAATGACTCAAAACTTGGTTCTTAACTACCATGATTGCTTTTGAGGGCCCGGAATTATAAATATATATTATATTTTAATTGTTTGAGATTATTTTGACACATTTCTTTGATACGTAGAGTGTTTTGTTTTTAATTTAAATCTGTCCTCATGCAACCCTCCATGAGGGGCAGCGAAGCTGGCAGGGAGCAGACTGGCTTTGTAGGTTCAGCACTCGGCCCCCCACTGCGGGAGAGGCGGAACCCACTTGCATGTCAGCGTTTTTGATTCGAGAAAAGAAATACTCTCAACGTTTTACCAAGTGATTTTACCTCCACCTTTACTAAAGTCTTTACCTAAAACATGGCAGTCGCTGGACACAGGAAAGCCCACCTTTTGTTTGGCCTTTTCGAAAGGTGACCCATATTGCACAGCAGAACATCACAGCTGTGGTCCCAGATGAGACACTGACATGCGAGTGAAGGCCTCTCCTCCTGGGCCCCGGGCTGCGCAGGCTCCTCACTCTGGGCGGTGTTTCCTGTCTCAGAATTGACACGGTGAATGCTTAGTGTCTGGATTTTCTTGTACCAGTGTTTACATATCTGACATCGAGCTCCTCTAAGAGGCCACGTTCAAGCTTGTGTGTCCCTGACCCAAGATAGCCAGTGCTGCTCCCAGGTGGTACTTCTGGTACCGTGTTGAGACACTTGGGATTCTCAGACTGTGGACAGGAGTGTTTGTCATTTTTCATACTGTTTTCTTAATAAGCGCTCAGGCCTAAGGTGTGACAGGAAGTCGCACGCGCTTGGCCAGAGCACAGTGAAGCAAAGGACTGGGTGCTGATGGATGGAGCCACGGCGGCATCTGCCCACCCGGCCGCAGCCCCCAGTGCCTCTCCTGGTGGTCCTCCCAGTCTAGAGGGTCACGGCCCCCCCGCCCTCCTCCGTCTCTGGCAAGCTGACCTTGACTAACCCAGGAATACAGGGTCATCCTCATTCCTAAGTAAGTCAAACAGCAAGACATGGTTTGCGCGGGTCTTTGCCGGAAGCCGGTCCTGCTGGCCAGGTGTTTTACGTCAGCAGGGAAATGTGGCACACGCCCTCGAGGCATTTTAACACTGCGCTTCAGGAAATCTCAAGTTCCATCTTGTGTTAGTAACGTACCCACATTTTGCTGGAGTTAGTTTATTAAAGATGCCTACGGTGAACTCTCTGGCGCAGGTTAAATGCAGTTTTGAAAACCTGGAAACATCAAATGGAGGCGGGAAATAGGCTGGGGCCGAGCTGAGGGGCTGAACACAGCAGTGACCGTGGGTCAGCAGGTCGCCTGCCCAGCAGGCCCCCCAGGAGAGGGCTCGGGCGCCCCTGGCAGCCCCCATACCCCCAGGACCTGGCTCGTGAGTGCGTCTGGGTCAGGAAGAGACCTCTCTGTGCGTCTCAGGCTGAGATGCAGATTTCTGTTTTCTAAAACTGGAAGCGACCTTGACGTGTATTGAAGGTGTGTGTGCCAAATGCTTCCGACGGAGGTGCTGGCCTTGGTTGGTTTCTCTCTGCCCCGTGTGGTCATCAAGTCCTGGGGGATGTGCTCTGCCCAGCCGCCCTCGGGGAGAGCAGCGCCGCCTCCCATGGGGCCGTGGGGCTGCTGTTCTCACTGCACTGGCTGAAGCAACCCGCCAGCCTCCGTGCCCCACCCCACCCAGCACGCACTCATTCAGTCCATTGCCTTAACACAAGCCTGATGGGGCTGTTTTCTCACAATATAAACGAATAAAGTGTCTTCTGGCCTACTTCTGAATTACTTCTCAACTGTATGGTTTGG